GTAGAGGAAGAGCATCTTGTCCGTAATTTAACACAGACTAGGTTTTTGAAGCTTACAGAGCTAAAGTTGTAAATATAGTATTAATATAAAATGTATATACTTTTTTTTGAGACAGGATCTTGCTCTGTTGCCCAGGCTGGAGCGTAGTGGCACAATCACAGCTCACTGCAGTCTCGACCTTCTGGGCCCAAGCGATCCTCCCACCTCAGCCTCCCAAGTAGCTGGGACTACAGGCTCACATCACCATGCTCAGCTAATTTTTGTATTTTTTTTCTTTTTTTGTAGAGACAGGGTTTCACTATGTTGTTCAGGCTGGTCTCAAACTCCTGAGCTCAAGCCATCCTCCTGCCTGGGCTTCCCAAAGTGTTGGGATTACAGGCGTGAGCCACCACACCCAGCCAAAATGTACACACTTTTATGAAAGGGCTAAGTGCTAACAAATAGCATTAAGACAAGTGTTAGGAATCAGTACAGGCCCAGTGTGATTTACTATATTGTATTTGTATTTCAGATGCCTTTGGTGCTTCATGAAGAATATTTCCAGATATCTCACAGACATTAAGCCTTTGCCTCCCAACATAAAAGACAGACTGATTAAAATAATGAGTATGCAGGGACAGATAACAGATTCAAATATAAGTGAGGTAAGAGTATGAATAACTGTAAAGCAAGCATATTATATTTTCTGTTTAGATATGGTTTTAGATTTTTGGAACAATGGTATATGGTAAGACTGGTAATCATTTTTAATTTTTTTTTTTTTATACAGGGTCATGCTCCGTTGCCCAGGCTGGAGTACAGTGGTGCAATCTCAGCTCACTGCAACCTCCGCTGCCTGGACTTAGGTGATCCCTCTTCAGCCTCCTGAGTAGTTGGGACTATAGGTGTACACCACCATGCCTGGCTAATTTTTGCATTTTTTGTAGAGACAGGGTTTCACCATGTTGCCCAGGCTGGTCTCGAACTCCGGAGCTCAAGTGATCCATCCGCCTCAGCCTCTCAAAATGCTGGGATTACAGGTGTGAGCCACCATGCCTGGCCCACATTTTAGAATATTATAAAGTATAAGGGTTTGTTTTTTTCCCTCCAGATAACCAAAATGTCCATATGTAATTATCAGAGGAACCTGCCCCCAATATTTCAATGTAGGTTCTTTCTATTTTTCCTAAGTGTCGGCTGGTCTGAGAAATAAAGAGAAAGAGTACAAAGAGAGGAATTTTACAGCTGGGCCGCCGGGGGTGACATCACATATCGGTAGGACTGTGATGCCCACCTGAGCCACAAAACCAGCAAGTTTTTATTAAGGATTTCAAAAGGGGAGGAATGTACGAACAGGGAGTAGGTCACATGCTTTAAAGGGCAAAAAGCAGAGCAAAGATCACATGCTTCTGAGGAAACAGGGCAAGGACAAAATCAGAACTCCTGATAAGGGTCTATGTTCAGCAGTGCACGTATTGTCTTGATAAACATCTTAACAGAAAACGGTTCGAGAGCAGAGAACCAGTCTGACCTCAAATTTACCAGGGCTGGGGTTTCCCAATCCTAGTAAGCCTGAGGGTACTGCAGGAGACCAGGGTGTATCTCAGTCCTTATCTCAACCGCATAGGACAGACACTCCCATAGGACAGACACTCCCAGAGTGGCCATTTATAGACCTCCCCCCAGGAATGCAATTCTTTCCCTAGGGTCTTAATATTCCTTGCTAGGAAAAGAATTTAGCAATATCTCTCCTACTTGCACGTCTGTTTATAGGCTCTCTGCAAGAAGAAAAATATGGCTCTTTTTGCCTGACCCCGCAGGCAGTCAGACCTTATGGTCGTCTTCCCTTGTTCGCTAAAATTGCTGTTATTCTGTTCTTTTTCAAGGTGCACTGATTTCATATTGTTCAAACACATGTTTTACAATCAATTTGTACAGTTAATGCAATCATCACAGTGGTCCAGAGGTGACGTACATCCTCAGTTTATGAAGATAATAGGATTAAGAGATTAAAATAAAGACAGGCATAAGAAATTATGAAAGCATTATTTGGGAAGTGATAAATGTCCATGAAATCTTCACAATTTATGTTCCTCTGCCATGGCTCCAGCTGGTCCCTCCATTTGGGGTCCCTGACTTCCCGCAACATGTAATAGTTCCTAAAACATCTTCTACCATTGTCTCAGTTACTTCTCTTGTGTCAACCAGAGTCGTGGAGACTGAAAATCCAAGCAAAAAGGTTTATTGGTGGTTTTAGAATTGAATTCAAGGAACACAGATTCCAGAGGCATCTGAAATCATGTCCTAACTATTTAATTCATATGTCCTAAGAGATATATGAGGTCTTTTAAAGAGAAAGGTGGGAGAGGGTTATCAAACAATTCATTAGTTAGAATAAGGGTTTCTAGGCAGAAGTCCTTGATTCAGGGGTTTGGAAAAAGTTCAGTCATCAGCATAGCATAGTCTTTTCAGAAGTGGCAGCAATTTCATCTGCAGCATCAGCAAGTACGTTCTACAGTCAAGCAGTTGCAGAATGACATTCAGGAACAAAATGGTGTTGTTCTGGTCAGCTCCCATTAGCCTTCCATACACACTTGTCTTCATGGTACCTGTACCCTTGACCTCCGTGTTTTCAAAAAGTTTAAAACTTTTTGATCAAGACTCACAATAAGAAATATACGTTACATTGTGACTGTAGTACACAAACCACACTTAGGTGTAACAGTATAATGTATAGTACATTTTGGTCTTTTCTATTTAATTTTATTCTATTTAGTCTTATTTTACTGAAAAAATATTGATCACAGTCTGCTAAACTGATTTTGTAATCCATTCATGGATAATGACCAGTAGTTAAAAAATCACTCTTCTCATCTATACTGTTCTTTTTTCAACTGCTATATTTTTCATATTTAATATTTCCAATTCACCTTTTTATGGTTTCGTTTTATCTTATTAATCTTTTCTTATTTCTTTTAGCATATTATTATGCTTATTAATATATTTGGCCTCTCTGTTCTAATTCCTCTGCTCCTGATGGAATCAGTAATCTTTGTTTTTCTTTTGAAATAGTGGTGCTCTCTAGATGTCTTGTTTTGGCCTGTGAACATATCTCTGTATACTCTCTGGTAGTGGTAAGAGTAAAGGAGGCCAGACCCAAGTCTGTTTCGGCCCTACTAAGCTGACATAGGGGGTGGAGGCCTGGAGAGGGGCTGGAGTGATGAGCTCCAAGGCAGAGAGCCCCAAGCACTAGAAAAAGATGGTTAATCACTCTTTGTTCTGCTAAACAGCCCGTGAGATTAGGGCTTAACCTTCAGCCTCTGATTTTAAAGGTTATTAAATAGCAGAGTAGATAATTTCCTTCGATACTACTCCTGTGTTATCTTTTGTATTTTTGCTATTTGTGTTTCAAAAAGTGAAAATGCTAGTTAGTAGTTTCTACACTACTTACATTTAAATATTGTCTTTGGGTTTGCAGCCACCACCACTCTGCAGCCATCACCATCTAGTCTGCAGAGACTAGAACTGCCAATTGCTGTTGGGGGTGAGCGGCATCTATCCAGGCTGGTGGGATGGTGGTAAAAGAATTTACCAAGACAGTTGTAGGTAAAGAAAGGCAGATTTTTTTTTTTTTTTTTTTTTTTTTGAGACGGAGTCTTGCTGTTTCACCCAGGCTGGAGCGCAGTGGCATGATCTTGGCTCACTGCAACCTCTGCCTCCCAGGTTCACGCCATTCTCCTGCCTCAGCCTCCTGAGTAGCTGGGACTACAGGCGCCCGCCACCACACCCAGCTAATTTTTTGTATTTTTAGTAGAGACGGGGTTTCACCATGTTAGCCAGGATGGTCTCGATCTCCTGACCTTGTGATCTGCCCGCCTCAGCCTCCCAAAGTGCTGGGATTACAGGCGTGAGCCACCGCGCCCGGCCAAGAAAGGCAGATTTATTAGAGAAAATATGAAAATACATTGCAAGGGAGCAACGGGCAGAACCAGCAAGAGAGGACCCAACTGCCAGGAGACAAAGGCTTGCTGGGGATTTTATAGAATGGAACTTGGGCTGATTGACAGCACCAAGGTAGGAGGGAACTAACTTGCATCCTTCTGTCAGCCGAGGTGTTTGATGATAGATCAAAGTGTTTGGTGATAAGCAGGAGGTTTATGAGTTTTGTATGTTGTCTGCACAGGAGGGCTATATGTTCTGGGCCATAAAGAAAGGCAGACCTATAGCTTATCTGCTTCTTCTTTTTGTTTATATGTTCTGGACCATGAAGAAAGGCAGACCTGTAGCTTATTTGCTTTCCCCTTGTCCTGCCAGCCTGACTCCTTTTCCCTAATTAGGACTCCACAATTGCTCTGACTTCACTTCACCTTCTGCCTAAAGCCTGTAATCAAAAGGAAGCAAGGTCTGATGATAGCACTCCAGCATATGTTTTTCTGTGGTTTTTGCTTGTTTGTTGTTTTTTTTTTGAGACAGGGTCTCACTCTGTCACCCAGGGTAGAGTGCATAATCATGGCTCACTGCAGCCTCAACCTCCTGGGCTCAGGTGATCCTCCCACCTCAGCCTCCTGAGTAGCTAGGACTACAGGCACCCACTACCACATCCAGCTAATTTTTGTATTTTTTTTAGAGACAGGGTTTCACCATGTTGCCCAGGCTGGTCTTGAACCTCTGGGCTCAAGCAATCTGCCCACCTTGGCCTCCCAAAGATCTAGGATTATAAGTGTGAGCCACAGTGCCCAGCCTACATGCTAGAGCATGTGACTAACCCTGTGACTTTACATTGGAATTGCACTTTAACCTGTTTTTAATGTTTCTTCTGCATTAACCTGATATATCTTTATTATAATGCTTTATTTTCTTCATGTTAGCTTGCATTTGAACATAGATACCTTAGTGGTGTAGTTTGCTTGGCTCTGTGGAAGTAGAATAATATCTCCACGTTCTTATTGTTGATGGTTCTGTTGAAGTATGTAATGTTATATGTGACTCATAGATGAACCATAATGACACTGTAGAAAAATGGTGGTTTTCTTCACTTTTCCACCATCCACATTTCTTACTATCCCTTTAGCTTATCCTTCAGTGACTTAGGTTTTTGTTTGATGGCAATCCTTACCATTTTTTAAGCCTAATTTTAGCTGAATTTAAAAGGAGGGGTGAAGAGGGTGAATGAGATAGAAAAACAAGACATGATTTTTCTGGGTACTCTCCCTCTAGTCTCCATCCTTAACAAGAGTCTTGCTTATGACATTATTCAAAAAGCCAGATACAACATCCATTACAAAGTGACACACATCTTTGGATGGCTGTTTTTGAAGTATTTCATAAATCTTTTTATACTCTCTGGATGGAGAAGGCCTTTTTAAACATGATACTAAAGTTGGAAACCAAGAAAAAAAGTTGGATGGATTTGATTACATAAAAATACAGACTTCCTTATGGCAAGAAGAAAAAAAAAAAAGAAACAAAGTCAAAAACTTGGAAAAATATTTACAGTATGTATGAAAATCTAGGGGCTTTTTTATCTTGACAATATAAAGAATCCCTCCAAGCCAATAAGAAAAAACAAAACAACCAAATAAAAAACCAGAAGAATCAGGAAATACTCAGAGGAAAAAATACAAATCTCCAATAACATATCAAAGGATATTTAACCTTACTAGTCATCAAAGTGACAGTTTGCCTTTCAGTTTGGCAGAGACTTTAAAAAAATCCCAAAACCCAATGTTAGCAATAGTGTGGAGAAACTGTCACTTTTATCTCCTGCTAGTGAGAGTGTAAATTGATTTAAAAAAACCTTTTAGACGGACAGTTTGGCATTATTAAAAATTCTAAAGATTTGCTTATTATTAATTCAACAATTTACTTCCTGTAGAAATCTCAGGAAGATAATAGAAAAGTACACACATATATTCATTATAATATCATTTATGATAATAAGCATAGTTATATATAGCATATGTTATAAGCAAGACACCTTTATTTCTCACAACATATCCTGTTTTAGTAATAAGGCTAGTAAAGCACAGAGAGAAAACTGAGCTTGATGGCAATCATAGGGTTCCAGGTTGGGCAGTCTGCTTGCAAAGCACATGTTCTTAATCACGGCATAATATTGCCTACCTAAAGCAACCTAAATGTTCAACTCAAGTGTTTGCCAGTGTAGGATGCATTTAATAAGTTATGATACTTGCAGAAAATGGAATAATATACAACCACAATCTATTGATTTTATAAAAAGTGCTCATCTTATATGTGATCTGATCCTGTTGTTCTTCAAAGCGTTTTTTAAACTCAAAAAACATCAAAATGAATATATACAGCCATAAAATCATGTCCTTTACAGCAACATGGATGCAGCTGGAGGCCGTTATCCTAATGAATAAATGCAGACACAGAAAACCAAATACTGCATGTTCTCACTTATAAGTGGGAGCCAATCGCTGGGTGCACACAGACATAAAGATGGGAAAAATACACACTGGGGACTTCAAAAGGGAGGAAGGAGGAAGGGAAGCAAGGATTGAAAAACTACCTGTCAAGTACTGTGTTCACTCTTTGGGTGATGGGTTCAATTGAAGCCTAAACTTCAGCATCATGCAGTATATCCCTGTAACTAACCTGCACATGTACCCCCTGAATCTAACAGTTTTAAAAAGCTAATATAATTTTATCTCTGGGTATTGGTATTATGGGTAATTTTAGTTATAGAGGTTAAAAGGTTAGGCTTTGGAATTAAAAGGACCTGGGTTCCAATCCCAGCTCCACTCCTTTTGGCTATGTTCTTTATGTTGGCTACTTAAGCTCTCAGGGTCTTAATTCCCGATTTGTAAAATGGCAATGACCAATCCCTTGGGGGCGGGCAGTGGGGTGGTGGGCAGTGGAAAGAGAGAGAGAGAGAATATTAAATAACATAATGTAGGCCAGGCACAGTGGCTCACGCCTGTAATCCCAGCACTTTGGGAGGCCAAGGCGGGCAGATCACCTGAAGCCGGGAGTTTGAGACCAGCCTGACCAACATGGAGAAACCACATCTCTACTAAAAAATACAAAATTAGCCAGGCGTGGTGGTGCATGCCTGTAATCCCAGCTACTGGGAGGCTGAGGCAGGAGAATCGCTTGAACCCGGGAGGCGGAGGTTGCAGTGAGCCGAGATCACGCCATTGCACTCCAGCCTGGGCAACAAGAGTGAAATTCCATCTCAAAAATAAAATAAAATAAAAAATAATATAATGTATATGACAGTACCCTTCCTGGTAAGCATCTAATAAATAGAAATCATTATTCTATAATTTTTTCAAAATCACTTATTTGTTATAGATTTTACATCCTGAAGTCCAAACTCTAGATCTACGGAGCTGCGATATATCAGATGCTGCTCTCCTGCACCTGTCTAACTGTAGAAAACTGAAGAAATTAAATTTAAATGCTTCAAAAGGGAACCGAGTTTCTGTAACTTCAGAAGGTATGTTTATTAACACTGAGTACATTGGTAGAGCTCATTGATATATAATTATATTTTCCCCCAGGAATAAAAGCTGTGGCTTCATCTTGTTCATACCTACACGAAGCTTCTTTGAAAAGATGCTGCAATCTCACTGACGAAGGAGTCGTTGCTCTTGCACTCAATTGCCAGCTGCTAAAGATCATCGATTTAGGTGGCTGCTTAAGTATTACTGATGTGTCCTTACATGCATTAGGAAAAAACTGCCCATTTTTGCAGTGTGTCGACTTTTCAGCTACTCAGGTAAATGACATATAGGCTACAAACATATAGACCATGGACTGTGTTTCTTTTTCCCTTTGCTTAGGTATCTGACAGTGGTGTGATTGCACTTGTTAGTGGACCTTGTGCGAAGAAATTAGAGGTAATTTTAAAACAATTATAAAGATGGTGGTGCATTTGACTTTATTTTCTTTATTTTTGCATAGGAGATTCATATGGGACATTGTGTAAATCTGACTGATGGGGCTGTCGAAGCTGTCCTTACTTACTGTCCTCAAATACGTATATTACTCTTCCATGGATGCCCCTTGATAACAGGTTAGTGCAATAGATTGCTTGGGTTCAAATTCAATTAATATATTGTCATTGTTTTCTTTTATAGATCATTCCCGAGAAGTGTTGGAGCAATTAGTAGGCCCAAACAAACTAAAGCAAGTGACATGGACTGTTTATTGATGCTTTTTTGAAGATGATCAATGCTAGGAAAGCTTATCAAAACTACTTTCCCAGGAAACCATCTATAGAGATTTGCATTCTACTTAATGTTAACACTATTTTTAATTATTTTATTGTCTTAAGTTATAACTCTCAGAGAATTAGCTAAGTCTTGGTATATACATGGTTTGTGCTTTACTCTTAAACATCTTTAAAGTGCTATTATTCTATATCTGTTGGATGAGTCATTATTTTTGAAATGATAATCCTAGCATGAACTCTGATCTATGGTGTTGGATTCTGTTTCTTAAATAACTTTAAAATTAACTGTTTTCCCTTGAGATTTCCTTCTCCTATGTAGGTATTTGAGCTATTGTTCTAAGTTTACCTGTAAGTATAAACCTTGGGAGAATCTAAGTAAACATATTTCTAAAAGCATAGTTACCTTCCTATTTTCTGGCTCTTACCTTCTTGGAGTATTTAAATGCCCATTTGCCAAAAGCAGACCTGAACATCAAGCCTGTTAATTCTTCAAAGAATTTAGGTATTTGTTTCACCGAAATGAAGTGACTTATTAGCCATTCAGCGTATTAGTATTACAGAGGCTCTTGCCCAGCCACATCCATTCATTGATTTTTATGGCTACTCTTCCCAGTTACATTTTATGCATCTGTAAGCTTTCCTTCCTTAGCAAAATTGCATTCAAAAATGTGTAAAAATGAGTAAATACAGAATATCACTACAGAGACTTGTATCCTCAGGTTTATTGATTTCACATTGTGAAATAAACAGCAAAGGTCTTAGTTTTCAAGTGAAAACTTTTTGGTAATCACAAAATTACCTGACACATACCACGCTTAAACCAACCCCCAAATTTAGCATATTCATTTTGCCATGAGCCAGTCTTGAGATTTTCTTAAAAGATTTCTTATTTTGCCTCTGATGTAGTGAAAAACGGGGTAAGTATGCTAACTTTCTTGTATATGTTGGGGGGTACTTATTCAACTCCATTTCTTGTCCTTACAAGATTTATAAATGTGGTATGTTTATAGTGTGGATATATATGTTGCCACTGCAAAGGTGGTGCATATGTATATATGTGCAAAATGGGTAAGGCCTGTTCTAACTATGAAATTTTTCTAAAGACAAATTCAATAAAATTTAATACTGAATATTTAACCAAGTCAATCACATTTTCCCCTTTTTGCAGAAACTAGTTT